AAAATGCTAGGATTACAGGCATGAGCCACCGCACCTGGCCGGGATTCTTAATTCGTACATTTGGCTGTCAGTGTAAACAATCCTGAGTCAGGCCTGATATTAACCAGGCAGGAGGGAGAGAAGCTTAGCAGGGATCTAGAGGTGAAACCACCTGCCCAGATTCCAGTTACTTGTCTGCCCCTAGAGCCAAGACTCATTGATTCCGCCTCGGATTTATTGTGCATTTACTACTGCCAGACTCTGCCCCAGGCAGATACAACAGTGAGCCAAACACACAGCAAGACCCGCCCTGGGGGACGCTCTCCTAAGCCAGGCATCTGCAGCTCTTAAAGCCCTGGGTACCCCTCTCTCCCTACCCTGTCCCCCAAAGCTCTCTCTGGCTTGCTTTCTCCCTGCAGCCTGCAGCACTCCCAGCACTCCGAGTGGCCGGATGCGGGGGCTTAACCTCAGTTGGAAACTGTCCAGAGGAGCCCAGCGCTGCCAGGTACCCTTTAAGACCCTGGAGATCTGCCTTAGACCTGGGGGCGGGGGGAGGGGGGCGAGGGAGGAGGGTGGGGGGGGCGGGTAACGGAGGGGGGAGGACGAGGGGGGCGGGGGGGTTCCCAGGAGCCCGGACCCCACCGCTGCTCTTTCCTCTTAACCCCACAGGCCCCGAGGGTTCTGTGCGCACCGACTGTAGGAAGCGGAATGTTGAAAGCCGCTTGGGGGGATTTGCCCCCTCTGGTAGATACCAGAACTATGGATATGCCTTTATATATTGGGGGGCGGGGGGGGGCGGGGGCGAGCCCGTGGAGCCGCCCAACTTCGCAGAGATTAAAGCTTGAGCCTGAGACTCAGCGAGTCGCACCTCGGTGCCTGTGTGCACGCGCAGGCCCCCGAGGGGGCGTCGGGGGAGCAAGGGGTGGGGTGGGGGCGCCCCTACCAGCCCCGCGGTGCACGACGGCTCCCATTGGCTGGGGCTCGGGCGTCCTAGCCAATCCGGCCGCGGGGTGCGTTTCTCCTGACCCGGGTGGGACCGCACCCCGCGGACTCAGAAGCGAGCGGCACCCCGGGACCATCCCACAGCAGATCCAGTGGCCGCCAACGTCAGGCTGGTGAGGGCACGACGGGTGGGGTTCAGGGGCGGCCACGGAGTCCCCGTCCCGTCCCGTCTCGCAGGAGTTGCCTCCTTCGTGGATGTTGGATGTGGAAGCCCAGGAGCCCCCCAAGGGGAAATGGTCGACGCCGCCCTTCGACCCGCGCTTCCCCAGCCAGAACCAGATCCGTAACTGCTACCAGAACTTCCTGGGTGAGACCTGCTCAGCCAGGTTATGGGAGGAGGTGGCTTGCCGCGTGACCCCCGCCCGCCACAGACTACCACCGCTGCCTCAAGACCAGGACCCGCCGCGGGAAGAGCACGCAGCCCTGCGAGTACTATTTCCGCGTGTACCACTCGCTGTGCCCCATCAGCTGGGTGAGTCGGCAGAGGGGGCGCCGGGCCAGGCGGGCGTCCCGCTCCCTGCCTTTCTGCTTCCCAGGTGGAGAGCTGGAACGAGCAGATCAAGAACGGGATTTTCGCCGGCAAAATCTGACTGCCCCAGCGCGGCTTCCTCTGAAGATGCAGTGATCCTGCATCTTTTTGTCTCGCGGAGCCCCGGGTCTCGGTTATCCACCCCTACCTCCCAGTGTCTAAGCCACGAATAATGGTATGCTGTTGCTGATGTTTCTTCTTAATGCCCCCGTCCCCCTTCTCCCTCTCCATTCCAGCAGGTAGATGCCTCGCGTTGACAGCTACGAGCCAGCCCAGGGTCCCCAGTTCTCAACACTGTCCCACCCAGATGGCTCCAAGGTGCTCCTGCCTCCAATCACCACACCTACCTCCAGACGCCCTTTGAAGTCTTGCCTCTCCCCAGGCCAAGGAGTGCCGCTTGACAAAGCCCTAGGGTTCCAGCCTGGTCCTGCTGAGGGAGCCGTGAGACCAGTCAGCCTGGGGTGCTGGTTTTCCCAACGGGTACTCCCTGAGCTATCAGCCTTCCAGAGGGGCTCCTAGGAGGGGGAAGCCCCATCCTCTGACTGAAGCGGTCCTATGAGGCCCTGTTCAACCCCAGGGTTCAAAGGTGACTACAACTAATCATGACAACTTGCAGGGCCTGTCCATCACCTGCCCTCCATGCTGCCCAGGACACACCCTAGATGAGCCATCCCCCAGGATGACGCCACCTCTGAGATCTTGGTCTCCTGGCTCCGTCTCTGACCACAACCCAAGAATGGGGTGAGGGCACAGGGTGTGGACTCAACTACAGGAGGGCTTCCTGTTCATGCAACGTCCCCAGAGCCTTGACGAATGCACAGAGGCGCTGGCAGAACCACGGGGGCAGGACCCCTCTCTGAGTCACAGAATGGAGCTAAGTTGGTGAGGTCACCCAGGTAACATCCCAAGCACAGGGTGCCACACCTGTTTCACTAAACTTCTTTCCACCTTCACCTACAGCCACCAGCCTTCGAGTTCCTTGTTTCCCTTGCTCTGGTCTCCACGTGTATGATGGGGTTCTCAGGCCCAGGCTTCGACCAGAGGACCCTCTGCCACCACCGTTTCTTCCTGTCCTTGAGCTACCTTGGTGAACTCATGACCCCAGGCCCCTGCTCCACCAGGATGTCCCCCAGGTCCTGCCAGCTGGGAAGTGCCAGCATGAACGCCTCCAACTTCGTGGAAGCCAGGGTCCCCTGCAGCTGAGGGACGCCAAGCAGACACACCTGCCCTCCCCAGCCAGCTCCTGTCTGTATGGGCGAGATGACTGAGAGCGCCCACGTCCCTAAGGCTGTCCTGACCCTCCATGCTGCGACAAGGACAGGGAATGGTCGGTCACTATGGGCCTGGTGTCTCCCCTCCCCCACCACCCGGTGCTGCCCAGCTCAAGCCAGAAGCTGACTTTGGCCGCCATGGGGACATCAGGCAAGGTCTGGAGACATTTTTGGTTGGGGCAGAGGCATGCTCCTGGCATCGAGTGGGTGGAGACCAGAGAAGCCGCTCAACATCCTGCAATGCATGGGACAGGCCCTGCCTAGAAACACCAGCTCAGCATGGCAGCAGTGCGGAGGCCAGGAAACCCTGATCGCCAGTTTCTAACGCCCTCACCATTTTTATTTTTATTTTTATTTTTTTTGAGACAGAGTTTCGCTCCTGTCACCCAGGCTGGAGTACAATGATGCGATCTCAGCTCACTGCAACCTCTGCCTCCCGGGTTCAAGTGATTCTCCTGCCTCAGCCTCCCGAGTAGCTGGGATTACAGGCATGCACCACCACGCCCAGCTTATTTTGTATTTTTAGTAGAGACGGGGTTTCTCCGTGTTGGTCAGGCTGGTCTCAAACTCCTGACCTCAGGCAATCTGCCCACCTCAGCCTCCCAAAGTGCTGGGATTACAGGCGTGAGCCACTGCACCCGGCTCACCACTAGTTTTTAGCCCTTTTTGTTGGGGGTGGGGTGGGGGCAGAGGAGAGGCGGATACAGAAACTTGTGAGAATGTGATGAACGCTCTGAACCCCCTATAAAAAATGTGCATGTAAATATATACTCTCAACATTTAAAAGATTTCAGAAGGTTCCTGGAAATTCCAATGTC